CATCCCATGCCCTGGTCATTCACCTGGGCTGCTCCTCGGTGCCACTGTGGCTCCTCCCACTTCCCCAGCACTTGGCCCCCTCCCCTTGCTCTATAGGTCCACAGTGTACCTCCGATTCTCTGCTAGTTGGATGGGGAGGATGCAGTAGTAGCTCAGGGCTCTCTGCTGCAGTTCCTGGACAGCTTCTAGCTCTATGCCCAAAGCCCACTCCAACCTTCCCCATGTCCTTTTTCTGAGCTGTTCCATGCCCTTTACACGTACTCGCTGTCTGGATGCACCATCGTCTGCTTCTCTTGCCCCTCCCCTGTGCTCGTGCCCACTCCACGCCCTGAGATCCCTTCTGTCCGAACTTTCTCTTCCATTCCATCTAAGAGCTTTGTGCATTTTAGTTTCTTCCCAGGAGTCTCCTTGGATTGAGAGAAAAGAAAGTCATTTTTCCCTATCCCTCAACCCATTCATCCTTGCTTAGCACAAAGCCAGCACCTCGTGCTGGGCATCCTGCCAGGCATAGTTTATTTTGTACTCGGGCGCTGAGCTCTGGTGTCTTCCTGATTTATTTTGTGGTCTGTGTGTCTGTCCTCTGCATCCATCTGCATAAGCATGGCTGTTTGAGGCTGCAGCCCCTTAGGCAGGCATTTAATAAAGCTGAGCATGACGAGAGAAATAAATGGCTGTATTTTGCAGAGCGCAGGAGGGCTGGTGCGCACCAGCCGGGCTGGGATGGTTGGGATAAGGAGGTGACTTGTATTTCAGGCTTCTCCTCCTTGATGGGAACTTCGGGCCTATGTGAGGGGAACTTCCCGGCTTCCACCCAAGCCTCCGCATCCTGGGTTGGGGTCAGCGATGCCAGCTTTCCTGACAGCCCTGTACTAACCTCCCCACCTACTACCTCCCCAAGAAACAGCAAGGGGCTGGCTGCGGTTCAGTGCCTGTCAACCAATTCAGTGGGAAGGAAACATTAAACACTCCAACACTGCTTATTGGAGCTGGGTAAACTCAGCACACCACAGTTTACTTTGCTGTCAGAAATCCCTTAGCTTACCACAGAGCAGAACCCCCAGAGGACCAGGACTCCCAATGTCCCCCCATTCCCCACCCGCCAGGAGAGAGCTTACCTCTCCCTCTTCCCAGCTGAGACCCTTCTGTGTCCCTTTCTGCACCTCTGCCCCGCCGCCCCCTCTAGCTCTCATGCCTTCATATTTCCCCTGCCTTACTCCTCCTTTCCACCCAGCTCAGCCCTGTCCTTCCTAAACCCTCCTTCAGGCTTGGTGTCTTTCAGTAGCCAAATAAATTTCAGAGCACGGAGATGGGAGCCAGCACAGATGAGGTCCAGGCATTTTTTAAGGGGTAGAGTGAGATCAGGAGTCACCCTGTTTCTTCCCTCCCCACCCAGACTCCACACAGCCCTGGGCTGTGAATCACTGATTCAAAAGGGCCATGAAGTTAGGCAAAGGTGCAGAACTGTTATGGGGCTGGAGGAACATGCAGGTGGCATGAGGGCCATTTGGGTGACAGCAAGAGGAAGCAGCGCTGCTCACTCCTTCTCCAGGTAGGTACTTTGAGGGGTTATGAATTAGGAATGGCTTGATTTACTTTCCTCTATCTTTTCCCAGTCCAGGGCCCCGTGATGGATTTCACCTTGGACATTTGCCTTTGGAACGGTTGCTCCTTGCCAAGAGCACTCCCCCAGAGACAGATGGAGAAGGAGACAGCTCCGTGGTTCCCGTTCTGGGACTGGCCTTTTGCCTCCTGCCTCCCACAGCTCAGGTGGAGAGAGGAGGGCCCTGCCCTTACCGACTGGAGAGCATCAGGTAGGACTGCTGCTTAGCAAGAATAAAACTGAAGTGGACATGGTACCCCATTTCTAAACCTCAGGCTCTCTGGACAATGCAGCTCAGCCTTCAGCTCCACCAGAGAGGCTGCAGTGTGTGAAGACAGCTCATTCTGCGGGAGGAGGAAGAGCAGAGAAACCACCACCCTATGGGTCGTTCTCAGATCCCTCGTGTGCTGGCTGTCTCCCACCCAGGCTCAGTTTGCACTGCTAATCTGTTACGTCTTTCTTGGTAATTTAGCACTTTCAGACAGTTATTGTTAGCTCAAGATTCAAATGCTCTTCCCCATCTGCAGGGCAGCTGTTGTGGAGCCTGGTCCATCCTGAGCACTCCAGTGTTCCATTTCAAGGATCTCTTCCTGGCTCCCCTCCCACCAGAGAATGTGGCCTTGGGATCAAGGCGTGGAGAGCTGCCAGCTACTGCCACCTGCCACAAAGCCTCATCACCCTTGCGTATCTCTCTCCCCTCTCCGTCCTCGGCATGGGGTCACATTGTGGGTCATTATTTCCTTTCACCAAGGTATGAGCAGAGGGAGAGAGGGCTGGAAAAAGAGACTCTCCCTTTGCTAACTGATGAGGGAGAAGTATGGGGTCCAAGTGGGCCTGCCCCTTGCCTAATTTTTGCCCAATTTTTTGGCCTCTGGAGTCCCTGGTAGACTTCTTAACTTCTTGCACACAAGGTTACCATGTGTCTAATTGCTCAGCTCCAGTTAGAGTGGTGGAGGGAAACTGGTATCAATGAATGAATGAATGAATGGATGGATGGTTTAATGACAGCTTGGAGAACCGACTGGGGTTTGAGCAAGAAACAGGAAGAGAAAGCCAACATCTTTTAGCTCACCAAATACTTTCATGCCCCTTGGGAGGAAGAAAAATGGATATGGGAAATGCAGAGCATGGAAGAGCTTAAATTGAGCATAAAGGACATAAAACTAGATAAGTAAGATCAGAAATAAAAGATGAGTCATCATCGAATCCAAACCTTTACATTTTCAGCAGAGGGTGCC